AAATTAGCCGGGCGTGGTGGCGGGTGCCTGTAGTCCCAGCTAATCCGGAGGCTGAGGCCGGAGAATGGCGTGAACCCGGGTGGTGGAGCTTGCAGTGAGCCGAGACAGCGCCACTGCACTCCAGCCTGGGCGAAAGAGCGAGATTCTGTCTCAGAAAAAAAAAAAAAAAGAAAAGAAAAGAGGATAATTGTGTGGATCAGGAAAAAGGAATGAATGGGAGGAGGGCAATACAATCTGTATTTTTGGTAGCACCTTGGATGTCTAATATGCCAGTAAGGGAGTCGGGATGTGAAAACAATTTTGAACAGTTTGTAAAGCTGCTTAGGAAATAGATTTTTGATTACTGTGATTTGACTTTAATGTTTGAGCAATATACTGTTGTGTTGTTAAATCAAAATGGTTTTTATTTTTTAAACGAGTAAAACCAAAAAAAGAGAATATTGGTTATGATGGCCAATGTTCTAGAGTAATAGAAGAATGATGGCTTTATTTTAACTTTTTTAACCCCATGAAATTCTTTACTGTTAGGCATAGCAGGTGAGCAGATGGCTCCAGTCTTTCAAATGTTTGCTTCTCTTTAAAAAGGGACCTCACCTGAGGTAATAGATACCTCTGGAAGAATATAATAAATTTCAGAGCATTGAATTTAACCAAAGTCTGTTATTTAATCATAAATGAGTAAAACAATTCAAGGAAAGCCAGAGATGAAGCAATATTTAATTTCAAAACATAGCATTACCAACTATGTAATGCAATATGCCTACGAAGAAGTCTATTTAAGGTCTGGTATGCACAGACTTTGAAGCTACAGCAATTTCTTCTCATAAAAGTGATGCAATATGTTAAAGGGACAGCATGAGAAGACAGCAATGCAAGCTCAAACACTTTAATGAGTTTGAGGGCCTCTTCAGATGTCAGGATTGGGTCAGGTAAGTGTAACATACACAACTACACTAAAATAGGCAGCAAGTGTTTTGTTACGTGATGTGTCAGGGTATATAAGCATGCCTGCACAGATGTCAACATTCACACTCAGGACCTTGCCTTGAGCAGCAAACCAAACTCACTACCCCTGACACCATGAGCTACTACGGCAGCTACTATGGAGGCCTGGGCTATGGCTGTGGAGGCTTTGGTGGCCTGGGCTATGGCTATGGCTGTGGATGTGGCAGCTTCCGCAGACTGGGTTCTGGCTGTGGCTATGGAGGCTACGGATATGGCTCTGGCTTTGGAGGCTATGGATATGGCTCTGGCTTCGGAGGCTACGGATATGGCTGCTACCGCCCATCATACTATGGAGGATATGGATTCTCTGGATTCTATTAAACTACTGCCCCAGCAACACAATGTGTGAAATTATAAGAGGACTTTCCCAGAGCTGACTTCAATCATTGGACAACAAAGATCATGCTGGAGCTATTTGCACAAAAGAATTTAACATCTCAGAATTTCAGGCAATTTTTTTTCTCTGTATACCCACATCTCTATAATAATCCTAGTATTCTCTACTTTTGCTTTTAAAGCTGATTGAATTATCTGTTTATCTTCCAATAAAACATTCTATTTTCAAACACAATATGGTTCTGTTTTGTTCATGAAACTCAATTA